GCCTCAGCCTCCCAAGTAGCTGGGATTATAGGCACCCGCCACCATGCCTGGCTAATTTTTTATGTTTAGTTAGTAGAGACAGGGTTTCACTATATGTTAGCCAGGCTGGTCTCGAACTCCTGACCTCAGATGATCCGCCCGCCTTGACCTCCCAAAGTGGCTGGGATTACAGACGTGAGCCACCACGTCCAGCCTTGAGTAGGTATTTAATAAATGTTTGTATGGTAGGTAGAGGGTGGATGGGCTAGATGAGTAGATGGCCGAGTGAATGTATTTTGAGCATGAAGAAACTCTCTGCGTATTGTCAGGCCCTCCCTTGCATTGATTGTTCTTGTGAAGATAGTATGGCTGTGTTTTCTCTATTTTAGTTTTCAAAGAAAGGGAAGAAAACTTAAGATTGGAAACAAAGTGATTTGTGTGAATTCCTATAGGAAAAGAAAGAACTCTACTGCCTCTTCCCAGACATACCGAGTCACTTCTAGGATCCTCCATACTGCTTGGCATCACCTTGAGAACCTCTCCGTTTTTGTCGGAATGTGAAGTTACGGTTTTACAAAGTTAGGTATTTCAAAACAGATGCTTAGAGCACAAAGTCACTGAAATGAGTGTGGCTGCAATATGCCCCATTTTACACCAATTAAGCAGAGCTCTAGGCTTCTGATATGTGGCCAGTACAGGCCCCAGGGGATCTGGGCTGTCCCTGGATCTAATAGCTCAATGTCTGCACAGTCTTACAGTCATTTCAGTGACTTTACTATATTATATTGTGTATTAAAATAGGGATTTCATGTTGAGAAATTTATTTAGTCTCTCTCTTATCTTCTAAATGGAATCTTCTCACAATTACATTGAGAAAGGGGATAGTTAAAACGCTTACAATCCCCTTCCCATCTAAGCAAGGACTAGGAATTCAAATGTCATCTCTTAGTGTTTGCTATTGCATATGGTTGTGCAATAGATCTATGTAAATTAATTCTTTGAACCGCACCTGACACATAGTAAGGCTGGGTGAATATTAGCTATCCTTTTTTTTTTTTTTAATCCACTTGAAAAAGTCTGTGAAGCAGGGTCGCGGTTTACAGTTATAAAGTTCCTTACGGAAGCTAAACATCCAGATCCCTCTGCCCATCCCCGTTTAGAGGGTACTCTTTTTGGATCAGTTGTTCTTCGTTTATTAAAACTCAAAATGATTATCCTTCGAAATCTGCTCATTGAGTTCTGTGGAGTAAGGGGGAGTGGGTGAGGGAAGGGGCAGCCACTAAGGGCTTTGGCACGGTGTGGGGTGCTGGCCCTGCCTTTCCCACCAGCGGGCACCTTCCCTGGGTTAGAGCAGCTGGTTATATAAACATTCATCACGGGGTGAAGAATAGGGAGGATGTTGTGTGTTCCAAGTACTGCAGGGCCTGGTACCCTTGTCATCTGACCCGGTGCTCACCACTGTCCTAAGCATCCGTCTCTATTACATAGCAGGGAGTGGGGCTGAGGGAGGCGAAGGGACTGGTCCAGGGTCACCCAGCCTTGTGACAAGTGACCTGTGCTGGCTGCTGAGGGCGGTGTTGACTTGGACTGGATTTTCCTTTCTGAATCAAAGAACAGCAGAGTAGGCCGTGAACGAGGCCTGGGGTAGGTAGAATTTACTATTGGAAAATGCCTTTGTGACATCGCGTTCCATGTAACGAGGCCATTTCCATGCTGCAGTTGTAGTTCTGTAGTAATAACTCTTACCCACATGATCATTTGATGTTCATGTGGCCATGGTGCACTCTGAGAAGTTGCCTACATGCTGTTACCAGTCCCCTTCCATGTCAGTATCAATTGCTACAAGAAAGATATTTTAATTTTACTATTTAGGTCAAAATGCTGGTAAGTGGCCACCTTGTAAAAAACAAAGGAAGTAGTTACCTTCAAAGTCTCATAATGTGTGTGTGGAAACTGCAATTGAAACATTTGCAACATGGGACAGTTTTAATGTGACAGGCTTTGTGGTGTCTTTTAGGAAAATTGGGAGGGTTTTATAAGGAAAAGTTCAGAAAGTTTTCTAAAGATATGGAAGGACCACATCTCATGTGAGGGGGGAGAGGTTAGTAAAGCCATGGGGATGAAGGACAAGGAGTGGATTGGTTATTAGGAACAAGCCAGAAATCCAAGATCCCATGTAGAAAATTTAAATACTCCTCAAGCTGTGGGTTTCAAAATAAAATTTTATTATAATGAAGTATTTTAAATGAGCTGTCAGTTGTTAATACTACTGTTCTTGCCCTGAGTTGAATATTTATAGCAATTTACTTTATTGCAGATTACGTATTACAGGAAGCATTTTGGGACAGCCGTAGATGTCATGTGCTCTAACCATGGTTGAACAGTATTTTTGTCATTTCTGAGAGGTGATGCGTTCTTTCTTTTCTTTCCAAGCGGTAACATTTCTCTCCCATTTATTTTCTTTTTCAGAGAGTGATAATCTTCAAAATGAAGACTTTGGAAAATTTTAGGTTCTCTATAGGAACTACAAAAATGGAAGGAAAGAACATTTTCAAAAGGAAATTATTTTGAAAGTATGTTTACAACAAACTGATACTATTGACAGTTTTTTTTTTTAAATAATAAAACACTTTAAGAAGATTGTATTTATGGTAAAAGGAAACTGGACTAACAATGAGGCCAAAGACTTTTCCTGCCACGACTTATTCTGGAAATAGCCGGCAGCGACTGCAAGAGATTCGTGAGGGGTTAAAACAGCCATCCAAGTCTTCGGTTCAGGGGCTACCCGCAGGACCAAACAGTGACACTTCCCTGGATGCCAAAGTCCTGGGGAGCAAAGATGCCACCAGGCAGCAGCAGCAGATGAGAGCCACCCCAAAGTTCGGACCTTATCAGAAAGCCTTGAGGGAAATCAGATATTCCTTGTTGCCTTTTGCTAATGAATCGGGCACCTCTGCAGCTGCAGAAGTGAACCGGCAAATGCTGCAGGAACTGGTGAACGCAGGATGCGACCAGGTGGGTACAGACCTCTGCAGGGCCATGTGCAGATGCACTTACCTCTCCTTTACTTCCCTCCCAGGAGATGGCTGGCCGAGCTCTCAAGCAGACTGGCAGCAGGAGCATCGAGGCCGCCCTGGAGTACATCAGCAAGATGGGCTACCTGGACCCGAGGAATGAGCAGATTGTGCGGGTCATTAAGCAGACCTCCCCAGGTGAGCCCAGGCCTGCAGCATAGTGGGCAAAGCTGATGCTGTCTTCCTGTTTTTTCCACTGCAGGAAAGGGGCTCATGCCAACCCCAGTGACGCGGAGGCCCAGCTTCGAAGGAACCGGCGATTCGTTTGCGTCCTACCACCAGCTGAGCGGTACCCCCTACGAGGGCCCAAGCTTCGGCGCTGACGGCCCCACGGCGCTGGAGGAGATGCCGCGGCCGTACGTGGACTACCTTTTCCCCGGAGTCGGCCCCCACGGGCCCGGCCACCAGCACCAGCACCCACCCAAGGGCTACGGTGCCAGCGTAGAGGCAGCAGGGGCACACTTCCCGCTGCAGGGCGCGCACTACGGGCGGCCGCACCTGCTGGTGCCTGGGGAACCCCTGGGCTACGGAGTGCAGCGCAGCCCCTCCTTCCAGAGCAAGACGCCGCCGGAGACCGGGGGTTACGCCAGCCTGCCCACGAAGGGCCAGGGAGGACCGCCAGGCGCCGGCCTCGCTTTCCCACCCCCTGCCGCCGGGCTCTACGTGCCGCACCCACACCACAAGCAGGCCGGTCCCGCGGCCCACCAGCTGCATGTGCTGGGCTCCCGCAGCCAGGTGTTCGCCAGCGACAGCCCCCCGCAGAGCCTGCTCACTCCCTCGCGGAACAGCCTCAACGTGGACCTGTATGAATTGGGCAGCACCTCCGTCCAGCAGTGGCCGGCTGCCACCCTGGCCCGCCGGGACTCCCTGCAGAAGCCGGGCCTGGAGGCGCCGCCGCGCGCGCACGTGGCCTTCCGGCCTGACTGCCCAGTGCCCAGCAGGACCAACTCCTTCAACAGCCACCAGCCGCGGCCCGGTCCGCCTGGCAAGGCCGAGCCCTCCCTGCCCGCCCCCAACACCGTGACGGCTGTCACGGCCGCGCACATCTTGCACCCGGTGAAGAGCGTGCGTGTGCTGAGGCCGGAGCCGCAGACGGCTGTGGGGCCCTCGCACCCCGCCTGGGTGCCCGCGCCTGCCCCGGCCCCCGCCCCCGCCCCCGCCCCGGCTGCGGAGGGCTTGGACGCCAAGGAGGAGCATGCCCTGGCGCTGGGCGGCGCAGGCGCCTTCCCGCTGGACGTGGAGTACGGAGGCCCAGACCGGAGGTGCCCGCCTCCGCCCTACCCGAAGCACCTGCTGCTGCGCAGCAAGTCGGAGCAGTACGACCTGGACAGCCTGTGCGCAGGCATGGAGCAGAGCCTCCGTGCGGGCCCCAACGAGCCCGAGGGCGGCGACAAGAGCCGCAAAAGCGCCAAGGGGGACAAAGGCGGAAAGGATAAAAAGCAGATTCAGACCTCTCCCGTTCCCGTCCGCAAAAACAGCAGAGACGAAGAGAAGAGAGAGTCACGCATCAAGAGCTACTCGCCATACGCCTTTAAGTTCTTCATGGAGCAGCACGTGGAGAATGTCATCAAAACCTACCAGCAGAAGGTTAACCGGAGGCTGCAGCTGGAGCAAGAAATGGCCAAAGTAATTTCACACTTCATTTTTACTATTTGTTCGATTCTTCCTCCTTCCTTTTCCTTCTACACAGGCTGGACTCTGTGAAGCTGAGCAGGAGCAGATGCGGAAGATCCTCTACCAGAAAGAGTCTAATTACAACAGGTTAAAGAGGGCCAAGATGGACAAGTCTATGTTTGTCAAGATCAAAACCCTGGGGATCGGTGCCTTTGGAGAAGTGTGCCTTGCTTGTAAGGTGGACACTCACGCCCTGTACGCCATGAAGACCCTAAGGAAAAAGGATGTCCTGAACCGGAATCAGGTGGCCCACGTCAAGGCCGAGAGGGACATCCTGGCCGAGGCAGACAATGAGTGGGTGGTCAAACTCTACTACTCCTTCCAAGACAAAGACAGCCTGTACTTTGTGATGGACTACATCCCTGGTGGGGACATGATGAGCCTGCTGATCCGGATGGAGGTCTTCCCTGAGCACCTGGCCCGGTTCTACATCGCAGAGCTGACTTTGGCCATTGAGAGTGTCCACAAGATGGGCTTCATCCACCGAGACATCAAGCCTGATAACATTTTGATAGATCTGGATGGTCACATTAAACTCACAGATTTCGGCCTCTGCACTGGGTTCAGGTGGACTCACAATTCCAAATATTACCAGAAAGGTATTGTCTGAAGTGTGCCACATGCACTTTCTTTTCTTTCACTATCCCTGATTCCTGGGTGAAGGGAGCCATGTCAGACAGGACAGCATGGAGCCCAGCGACCTCTGGGATGATGTGTCTAACTGTCGGTGTGGGGACAGGCTGAAGACCCTAGAGCAGAGGGCGCGGAAGCAGCACCAGAGGTGCCTGGCACATTCACTGGTGGGGACTCCAAACTACATCGCACCCGAGGTGCTCCTCCGCAAAGGTACATGCGCCATGGCCAGCCACCCCGCAGGAAAACTAACCTGTTGGCTCTGTTGTTTCCTCAGGTGATCAACTGGGAGAACACGCTCCACATTCCAGCCCAGGTGAAGCTGAGCCCTGAGGCCAGGGACCTCATCACCAAGCTGTGCTGCTCCGCAGACCACCGCCTGGGGCGGAATGGGGCCGATGACCTGAAGGCCCACCCCTTCTTCAGCGCCATTGACTTCTCCAGTGACATCCGGAAGCAGCCAGCCCCCTACGTTCCCACCATCAGCCACCCCATGGACACCTCGAATTTCGACCCCGTAGATGAAGAAAGCCCTTGGAACGATGCCAGCGAAGGTAGCACCAAGGCCTGGGACACACTCACCTCGCCCAATAACAAGCATCCTGAGCACGCATTTTACGAATTCACCTTCCGAAGGTTCTTTGATGACAATGGCTACCCCTTTCGATGCCCAAAGCCTTCAGGAGCAGAAGCTTCACAGGCTGAGAGCTCAGATTTAGAAAGCTCTGATCTGGTGGATCAGACTGAAGGCTGCCAGCCTGTGTACGTGTAGATGGGGGCCAGGCACCCCCACCACTCGCTGCCTCCCAGGTCAGGGTCCCGGAGCCGGTGCCCTCACAGGCCAATAGGGAAGCCGAGGGCTGTTTTGTTTTAAATTAGTCCGTCGATTACTTCACTTGAAATTCTGCTCTTCACCAAGAAAACCCAAACAGGACACTTTTGAAAACAGGACTCAGCATCGCTTTCAATAGGCTTTTCAGGACCTTCACTGCATTAAAACAATATTTTTGAAAATTTAGTACAGTTTAGAAAGAGCACTTATTTTGTTTATATCCATTTTTTCTTACTAAATTATAGGGATTAACTTTGACAAATCATGCTGCTGTTATTTTCTACATTTGTATTTTATCCATAGCACTTATTCACATTTAGGAAAAGACATAAAAACTGAAGAACATTGATGAGAAATCTCTGTGCAATAATGTAAAAAAAAAAAAAGATAACACTCTGCTCAATGTCACGGAGACCATTTTATCCACACAATGGTTTTTGTTTTTTATTTTTTCCCATGTTTCAAAATTGTGATATAATGATATAATGTTAAAAGCTGCTTTTTTTGGCTTTTTGCATATCTAGTATAATAGGAAGTGTGAGCAAGGTGATGATGTGGCTGTGATTTCCGACGTCTGGTGTGTGGAGAGTACTGCATGAGCAGAGTTCTTCTATTATAAAATTACCATATCTTGCCATTCACAGCAGGTCCTGTGAATACGTTTTTACTGAGTGTCTTTAAATGAGGTGTTCTAGACAGTGTGCTGATAATGTATTGTGCGGGTGACCTCTTCGCTATGATTGTATCTCTTACTGTTTTGTTAAAGAAATGCAGATGTGTAACTGAGAAGTGATTTGTGTGTGTGTCTTGGTTGTGATTGGATTCTTTGGGGGGGGGGAACTGAAACATTTGTCATATACTGAACTTATATACATCAAAAGGGATTAATACAGCGATGCCAAAAAGTTTAATCACGGACACATGTCCGTTTCTGTAGTCCGTATGCTCTTTCATTCTTGGTAGAGCTGGTATGTGGAATGCCATACCTCTGACCCTACTACTTACCTTTTTACTGACAGACTGCCCACACTGAAAGCTTCAGTGAATGTTCTTAGTCCTGTTTTCTTCTGTTACTGTCAGGAAACTGAGTGATCTAATGGTTCTCTCACTTTTTTTTTGTTCTTTTAGTGTACTTTGAAGTATCAAATCTTAACTTGGTTTAAACAATACATATTCCTAACCTTTGTAAAAAAGCAAAGATTCTTCAAAATGACATTGAAATAAAAAGTAAGCCATACGTATTTTCTTAGAAGTATAGATGTATGTGCGTGTATACACACACACACACACACACAGAGATAAACACAATATTCCTTATTTCAAATTAGTATGATTCCTATTTAAAGTGATTTATATTTGAGTAAAAAGTTCAATTCTTTTTTGCTTTTTAAAAAATCTGATGCTTCATAATTTTCATTATATTATTCCACATATTTTTCCTTGAAGTTCTTAGCATAATGTATCCATTACTTAGTATATATCTAGGCAACAACACTTAGAAGTTTATCAGTGTTTAAACTAAAAAAATAAAGATTCCTGTGTACTGGTTTACATTTGTGTGAGTGGCATACTCAAGTCTGCTGTGCCTGTCGTCGTGACTGTCAGTATTCTCGCTATTTTATAGTCGTGCCATGTTGTTACTCACAGCGCTCTGACATACTTTCATGTGGTAGGTTCTTTCTCAGGAACTCAGTTTAACTATTATTTATTGATATATCATTACCTTTGAAAAGCTTCTACTGGCACAATTTATTATTAAAATTTTGAATCCAAATCCCGTAGTTGGTGTCATGTCTTACTGGAGTT